AATTGTGTCCTGATATACTTATAAGGACCAGTAGATGGACTAAGTTGTTGACTGACCAGAAAATTCTGGAACTCCCTAGCACTATATTTTTACCTTGACACGAAATGAAATTATGACATCATCATGGGAACACAGGACTTCTTTCTTTTTATTTTCAGAACTTGCTCGATTTTTCCAAGGGTGGACTGGTCAGTCCTTGTAATGGAAAAATGGAAATGGAAAAAAAAAAGGAAAAAAAAATCATTGTGGAGAACCTGTAACATCTTCCATTTAACTTATTTGATAACTGGGTTTGTTCTAGAATCTAGAGAACAAAGTGAAAGATGCCAGCTTTAGAGGACAACCAATAACTTTGTATCTAGACACGATTCCTTGAAAAGAAGCCAAAAACCTAGGCAAAAACTTTTAGAATCCCCCTTTTCTTTGGGGTTAGAACTGACAGCTGCTAAGAGTGTATGTGACTCTAGCGGGGAAAGCGGCTCATCCAAAAATAATGATTGCCAAATACTTTGCAGTAATACTATTTGTTATCCAGGGGTGTCCTCCGCCGCGTATGGCCACCATCTCTATTTTTGCCAGGGTTGAGGGGGGTCGCTTACAGGTGTGGCCGGCCTGGAAACGGTGGTGTGGCTGGTGAGGGCGGAGTCGATCAGGGAAGGATCAGGACTTTATGGCAGAACAGAGTCCACCACCGTGTTCGGAAGAAAGTTCGAATATTTTGTTCGCTTTGGTTCCGGCAAGCCATCGCACAAGCCAGAATCTGTAACTCCAAACAGTAGCGCTCTCGAGCACCGTCCCGAACATTCACTCCCCACGGGCCTGGTCTGCGGCCGCAAGCCGTCGCCCCCTTTAAGAGCCTGCTCCGCGGGACTAACGTTCGAACGGGCCCTGGCGCCCCTCCTCGGGCTCCGATTGGCCGTGCGCGGCGCACGAGGGCGCGCCGGCCAGCCCCGGAACGGTTGGCGGCCCTTCGTGATTGGCGGTCGAGAAGCCTATATAAGGCGCGGGGCAGCCAGGCTGCCCTGTTTAGCGACCGGACCCGAAACGGGGAAGTTGTCTTGTTTGGAGAGGTTAGTAGAGCAGCGCGCGCGTCACCAGAGTCGTTTCTCTTCGGAGTCTTAGGTGATCGAGGGTGTGCCCAGGGGGCGGACTTGTTTGCGCCTCCCGTTCCCTCCCAATTTCCAAACGTGTCACCCCGGCGCCGACGGCCCTGTGCAGGGGAAGCAGATGGAGTTCAAGCTGGAGGCTCATCGCATCGTCAGCATCTCTCTGGGCAAGATCTACAACTCGCGGGTCCAGCGCGGCGGCATCAAGCTGCATAAGAACCTCCTGGTCTCGCTGGTGCTGCGCAGCGCCCGCCAAGTCTACCTGAGCGACCCGTGCCCCGGCCTCTACCTGGCCGGTCCCGCTGGGACCCCGGCGCCGCCACCGCAGCAGCAGCCCGGGGAGCCGGCGGCCGGGCCACCCGCCGGCTGGGGAGAGCCGCCCCCGCCCGCCGCTCGTGCCTCTTGGCCGGAGACCGAGCCGCAGCCGGAGCGCTCCTCCGTCTCAGACGCGCCGCGGGTAGGGGACGAGGTGCCGGTGGCCACGGTGACTGGAGTCGGGGACGTTTTTCAGGGCGGAGAGGCGGACGCGACGGAAGCTGCCTGGAGCCGCGTGGAGGGGCCGCGCCAGGCGGCGGCCAGAGAAGCCGAGGGTACCGCCGGAGGCTGGGGCGTCTTCCCCGAGGTATCTCGTGCCGCGCGCCGCCCCTGCGGCTGCCCCCTAGGCGGGGAGGACCCGCCGGGTACACCGGCCGCGACCCCCCGCGCTGCCTGCTGCTGCGCGCCGCAACCAGCGGAGGACGAGCCCCCCGCGCCGCCCGCGGTGTGCCCCAGGAAGCGCTGCGCGGCGGGGGTGGGCGGCGGCCCAGCGGGCTGCCCGGCGCCCGGCTCGACCCCGCTCAAGAAGCCCCGCCGGAACTTAGAGCAGCCGCCGAGTGGAGGAGAGGACGACGACGCGGAGGAGATGGAGACCGGGAACGTGGCTAACCTCATCAGCATCTTCGGTTCCAGTTTCTCGGGACTCCTACGGAAAAGCCCCGGGGGCGGCAGAGAGGAAGAGGAGGGAGAGGAGAGCGGTCCGGAAGCCGCCGAGCCCGGGCAGATCTGCTGCGATAAGCCGGTGCTGAGAGACATGAACCCCTGGAGCACAGCCATCGTGGCCTTCTGAGCCCTTGGCCCCCCTGCGGGGAGGAGGTGGAGCAGCGGGCGTCCCCGAAGTGAGGGCCAGGCCCTTCCCGGCTGCGAGGACGCCCAGAGACCGCGGGCGCTGAGCGCGTTGGGCAGACTGGTTGCCTCTGGGCATCGCAAACTGCCCCCGGGCGCATCTGGCTTATCTGGAGACCTGGGAGCTTGAGGCTCATTGGAAGAGGACGATCGTTAACTTTTGTGTTTGTGTATGTCTGTGTATGTAAGTTTGTCTTGTGGCATTAAGACTATTTTGCTCTTCTGGAATGCACCACTCCTTCCCCAGGGTTTAAGAGATTGGGGGCAGACAGGGACTTTCCTCTGCCGGCTGCGTGGAGAAGGAAGCGGCTAAAAGGTTTGGGCCGGGGAGTTCCCCATTCGTTCTCCGGGGAGGGAGGGACTTTACACCTACCCCTCACCGGAAAGCTAGACCCGCTTCAGGGCCAGGAGTGGCGTTTCCGCACAGGATTTCCTAAGACGAGAGGGATTTAGCCAAGAGCACAGACTTGGATTCCTTCTGTCCCTCCCCACCTTTCTCTCCCAATGAAGAAACGTTTATATCCTGTGATTACTCTAGGAAAGGGGCGTATTAACGGTCCTTTGCTTCCCCGCAGGGGAGAAAAAGCTTGACGAACTTCACAGAAGAGTTCAAGCTTGGAAATAATGGAGTTTATAGAGAAAAGATATATTTTTAAAAGCTCTAGGTCAGAAGTACTACACAGTGCTTTTAAAAAGTGTTTAATGAGAGTTTACAGACAGAAGCCCGAAGTGGAAAGACCTTATGGTTTTGTAGATATGGTGACTCCAGTCTTTGTTGTATAAAGGTTGGGGGAGCTGATAAGGTTTTTGTACAGTATTTTCTCCTTCGTTGTATTGATTTTTGTATAAAAATGTAACTTCTACGTGTCTAACACGTATTAAATATTTTGAAGCAACGTAACTGCCTGCTTGTCTGTAATAACCTGCCTGGGTTGGGAGGGAAGTGGGAGGAGGGAAACCAGGGCCTGAGCTAGAAAATTGAAGGTGTGGTTCTTAGTATCAGTCATTCGCAGACTGAGGACATTGTTTACTGACTCCACTAAGTATCAAGAGAGACACGTTTAATTTTTCCTCCTAGATCAGAGGACTGCTATTAGATACTAATATCGGCGACCTGTCAGGTTCTAGAAACCTGCCACTACAACTGCCTTTTCTAAGGTCAGTTTAGACCAATTTGTCACCCAATATGTGGGTGTCTAATACTAAGTAATTTAACCAACTTTTGAAGCCCCGCTTATCCACAAAAATGTTTTTCAGCAAAACTTTGTTTCCTGTTAAGCTATTAATACGGGTCATCTTTTAGCTTTGTAATTGAAAAAAAAAAAGTTTAGATAGTAGTTTACCTTAAAAGCCCATTCGAACTGACATAGGAAGATGAAAGAGACTGACTTGTCCAAATTGTCAGGTCCACCTCTGCATCACAGTGGATGTCAGGATGTAAATTTTCAGTTTTTCTCTTACATCTAGAAAGTAAATATATTGCTGAGAGGGAAATTGTTTGCATCAAACCAGATAAGGAAGGAGGGCTAGGCAAATTTAGTTCTCATTTAGCAAAACTTCCTGATTTGTTTTGTTACTTAAATGGTGACATCAGTGTTTGGTCATGGTAGACACTTAGGTGATGATAGCCAAAACATCCATCGATTTTACTAAAATCACTGCCATTAAGAGAGTTTTTTGTCTCTTCATGTTCAATGTTTGAAAGGTATTCAGTAATCTATTTCAGAAGCAAATCAATTAGGGAATGGTGTTTATTAAAATACGGTACAGTTGCCAGGACTTTAAAAGATGGTACTGGTTTCTAACAACTTACGAGTATATAGGGTATTTAAAAGATGGGAGAGATTGAAGAAAGACAAAGGTTTAAAGGTCATAGCCTTCGAGCATAAGAGGCATATGAATGGTGTCTTGGCCTTAACTCCCAATTATACGAACTTCTGTTTTAGCTGAATAGGCCAGTGCCTCGTGCCTTGATATTTCGGCAAATCTATTAGTGGTTCCTTAAGCATAGGGAACTTTGTACTTTATGCTCTGTCGCCATAATAATGTATTTATAGAATTAAACATTCTCAAATTAGGGTCTTGTTAAACTGACTTTTTCTTTCAGAAAGTAGCTACTTAAATTCTGTTACAGCTACAAAAGATCCATCAAGTGCTGACTGCTTAAACTGAAGAAGGTGTCCAGGGCCTTAATTCTGCAAACATTTCCTGTTGTTAGAAAGTATGATGCTTGAACAGCGATCTCAGTGTATTTTATGTTTTAAAGGGGGTAACGTTTGGTGTGTTTAAGAGAGCTGATGTGTTTTGGATGAGACTAAAGTTGATCCTTGGTTTTACATTAAGATGAACCTGGGTCCATGTGTCTGCTTAAAGAATGTAAATTGGCATACTTGATAGGAGGATAAAGCTTTGTAGGAATTAGAAAAGATCATTCTCTTTTTTGTTGCAGAAGCAGTATAGTATAGTAGTTAGAGCATGGGCCCTGGAGCCAGGCTGCTTGGTGTCTTCCTTTATTTATTTATTTATTTAATTATAAAAAGTAAATATAAAGTGAGCTATGTTGACCAGGTTCGTCTTGAACTCCTGGCCTCAAGCAATCCTCCTGCCTCAGCCTCCCAAAGTGCTGGGATTACAGGCATGAGCCACCACAACCTGGCCTGCTTGGGTTTTTCTATCTTGGCTCTGCCACCTAGCTGTGGGTCCTTGGACAAGTTACTTCATCTCTCTGTGCCTCAGGTTTTTCAAATGTAAAATTGGGATAATTGGATCTGTCTCATAGGGTTGTGAAAATTAATGAGTTAATGCTCTTAGAAGAGTACCTCATATGTAATAAGCACGCAACTGTTAATTATTGTTAATGTAGAAGTTAATTCTGTGTATAAATCAGATACACTGTGGTCAAAGATTTGTGTGTATTTGTAAGAAAAGAGGAGAATGGAGAATCTATTTTTAAGTGGTCCTATGTGTGAATGCTGGGTTCTTTTATTCCT